ACTCCCACCACCACTTTCTCCTCAGAGAGGGCTTGCCTTCCAGCCCTTATTCCTTGTGCATTCACACACCCCTGAGGTTATACAAGGTTTGGGGCTAAAAACCAGAAGTATCCAAAGCCTGGCTCTAACATCTTCCCTTTCCATAGCTGTATGTGGAGCTGGTGGTGAAGAATCCCCTGTGCCCGCTGGGCCAAACTGTGCAAAGTGAGCTCTTTCGCTCCCGACTGGACTCCTATGTTCGCTCTCTGCCCTTCTTCTCCGCCCGGGCTGGCTGAAGCAACCTACCTCAAGTCTCAGGAGAATTCATGTCTGCCTGGGGCCCTTCCGAACCTGTGCCAACTAAGGGCCCCCACTGTAAGCCCCCGCACCCCCACCCCCTGCCCAGAGCAACAGCCTAAAGGCCTGCCCTGATGCTCTCCTCCTACCAGAGTGAAGCCCACAGAGTCCCTCCACCTCCACACCAGGCCCTCTCTCCAGTTTTATCCCCTGCCTAATGCTGCGAGAAGCACAGAATAAACTTTTTGTCACTCTCTGCGGCCTGAGCGTGTTGGTTTGAGGGCCCTCTCAGTCCTGCCCCACGCATGAAGGTGGAAAGTAGGGCAGCCACACCCCCTGGAGGGCCACGAAGTGGCTTTGCGGATGGGTTTCTCAACCGTGGGAATATTGATGCTTTGAGCTGGATAATTCTTTATTGTGGGGACCGTCCTGTGCTTTGTAGGATTTTAGCATCCCTGGCCACCACCCACTAGATGCTGATAGCACAGGCATGAAATCAAAAATATCTCCAAACCTTGCCGAAAGTACGCTGGGAGATACATTCCCTCCCGATTGAGAATCACTGGGCCGGGGGAAGCCTGACAGCCCTTGGGTCCCAGAGGGTGCAGGAGCCATCCTCCCCAATTCCGCTCAGAAAATATTCAAGCTGCAGAGCCTTCAGCAGGCGGGGCTTATGCAGATGAGCGGCAGGTTTGGCTGAGAGGAGGGCGGCTCTATGCAGATGAGGAGGCGGTGCCTGCATGCTGATGAGCTGGGCCCGCTGCCGACGCGGCTGGGAGCCCAGCGGGTCCCGCAGCGGTTCGCGCTGAAGTGGCATCTCTCTCCCGCCCCGCTTCCCCCTGGGTCCTTATCCTCCGAGACCTTTACCTCATCCTCGACCTTTACCCTCATCCATTTCCCCCTCCTAATCCTTGCTCCTGTGTCCCCCGTAACTGAATATCTCCACTCCTGGCGCCCCCCACGTTTCTTCCCTCCCGCCGCAAACCTCGCGACCTCCAGCAGCCCGCCCCCGCGGGCCCGATCCTGCCTGGCGGCTCCCGCCGCAGCCTCCTCAGCCTTCCCGCTCTGCCGGGGTTCGCCCCACTACGCCCCCGGTCGTCAGCCCTCGGGCTTCCCTGCTCCCCCCTCCCGTCCCCTCGGAGCCCCCTCCCCCGCCTCGGCCAGCCAGCATGCAGGTGTCTATCGCGTGTACCGAGCAGAACCTTCGCAGCCGGAGCAGTGAGGACCGTCTGTGTGGACCCCGGCCGGGCCCCGGGGGCGGTAATGGTGGGCCGGCCGGCGGGGGGCACGGGAATCCTCCGGGGGGTGGAGGGTCTGGCCCCAAGGCCCGAGCTGCACTGGTTCCCCGACCCCCAGCGCCCGCTGGGGCCCTCCGAGAGAGCACCGGCCGAGGCACTGGCATGAAATACAGGTATGGGGGTGGCCGGGCAGCCCACCCCTTCCGCTTTCCTTTCGGGACCCCTGAGACTGCTTGAGATGGCCGCCAAGACCCCTTCAAACTTCACTAAGTAGGTCTCCCTTCTTTCCATCTCTTCTTTCTCCACCCCTTCCCGCTGCTTCTGTATCTTGCAGGAACCTAGGGAAGTCTGGTCTTCGGGTATCCTGTCTTGGCCTAGGTGAGTCAGAATAGGGATTAAGGAAAGGAGGGCAGTTCTCATGTGCCTGGCTTCTCTCTTGCAGGTACCTGGGTCACATTTGGTTCTCAGATCTCAGATGAGGTATAAGTTATCGGACCTAGAATCAGGGTGGTGTAGTTGATCTTTACCTCTTTCACCTCCCTAGACAGCAGAGGATGTGCTGACTGTAGCCTATGAGCATGGTGTAAACCTGTTTGACACCGCCGAAGTGTACGCAGCAGGAAAGTAAGGACTGGGGTGAAAGAGCTAAGCTCCATGGATCAGTGGCTCTGCCTTATGTTTCTTTTAGGGCTGAAAGAACCCTAGGGAACATCCTCAAGAGCAAAGGTTGGAGGTGAGACTGTTTTGGGGGGTTGCTGGGGATGTTCTTACTGGTTCTCCCATTTCTATTCTTCCAGGAGATCAAGCTATGTCATCACTACCAAGATTTTTTGGGGAGGACAGTAAGTGGCTGCCCCACTGCGATTGTGGAGAAACATCTCATCTTTGACTTACCTTTTCCTACAGGGCAGAAACCGAGCGAGGTTTAAGCCGAAAGCACATCATTGAGGGTGAGAGTTAGGGGCTGGAAACCCAAAGTGAGTGCTTATTTTCTTCTCCCTACCCCACCTCCAGGCTTGCGAGGATCCCTGGAACGCCTCCAGCTGGGATACGTGGACATTGTCTTTGCCAATCGCTCAGACCCCAACTGTCCTATGGAGGGTAAAAGCAGCACCCCCAAACCTTACAGTCCTACAGTAAGGCTTTCCCTCTCCTGTGTACCTAGAGATTGTGCGAGCCATGACCTATGTCATCAACCAGGGCCTGGCCCTATACTGGGGGACATCCCGATGGGGGGCTGCAGAAATCATGGTGAGTGTGTGACCCCACCTTGCCCCTGTCCCTGACCACTTTCTTTTCCCCAACCCCAACCCAGGAGGCCTACTCCATGGCCAGACAGTTCAATCTGATTCCTCCAGTGTGTGAACAAGCGGAGCACCATCTGTTTCAGAGGGAGAAGGTGGAGATGCAGCTGCCAGAGCTCTACCACAAGATTGGTTTGCAGCCCTCATCCCTGCCTTTACCTTAGCCTTTTCCTGACACCCAGTGTTCTTCCCTTAGGAGTTGGATCAGTCACTTGGTACCCTCTAGCCTGTGGTCTCATTACTAGCAAGTATGATGGGCGAGTCCCAGATACTTGCAGGGCCTCCATCAAGGTGAGATCTGGGGGCTCTCGATGGCAGGACTGGGGGTCTTCTGTTGATTCTTCTTGGCCTCCAGGGCTACCAGTGGCTCAAGGACAAAGTGCAGAGTGAAGATGGCAAGAAGCAACAAGCCAAAGTCATGGACCTTCTTCCTGTCGCTCACCAGCTGGGCTGCACCGTGGCCCAGCTTGCTATTGGTGAGACATTGCACCCTGCAGGGGCCCTGTCTTCAGTCCTCTTTTTTTCCTCCTCTGGCCCCAGCGTGGTGTCTCCGCAGTGAGGGTGTCAGCTCTGTCTTGCTGGGGGTGTCGAGTGCGGAGCAGTTGATAGAACACCTGGGCGCGCTACAGGTGAGCCGGGGACTCAGAGGCAGAGCCTATCTGCTGCCGTCGCCACCGTCCCACTCTCCTCCAGGTGCTGAGCCAGCTGACCCCGCAGACAGTGATGGAAATAGACGGGCTCCTGGGAAACAAGCCGCATTCCAAGAAGTAGTCTGTCGCGGGCGCAGGGACCCAACCCGGTGTCGCTGCACCCGCCCGAGCCCCGCTCCTCGCAGCCGCCTCTCCCGCTCCGGATCCCTCCACGCAGCGGCCGGAGCCAGACTAGCCCCGCCCACCAACGAGTCCCGGCTTCGAGTAGTGATACGCATGAACAAAGCCATATCCTTTTGCAGTGGGGTCGAGAGAGAAAGTAGCACGCCCGCCCCCTGCTGCGTCTTTCTAGGCCCTTCTTGCAAATCCCGGGCATGAGCTACTCGCCGTCGGCTCTCTGCCACTTCGTCTCGCTCCCTACTCTCCTCCCCTTATTCCCGAGGCCCAGAAAAGAAAACAAAAACAAAAACCCAGCACATACAAGAAACATACAGTGTACCTCAAAAGGGGCCCTTGAAATGTCATCAAAGGGTAATAACCTAGTGAGTGAGTTGTGATGTCATCTGGAACATAGGAAATGGGGCTCTTAGCGTATTCGGTACGAAGGAAGCCAGGCTGGTCCTGGCAGGAAGTAAATGATAATCTTTGGGAAACCAGGACCCTGCCTCCCAGCCCAGAGGTGGAGGAGGGCGGTCAGGGTGGGGTCTACAGTGGCACAGCACTGACAAAGGTAGAGGGAAATGTAATAGCACATCTACGCTGCAGTCTGGTGAAAGTGGCCGGGGTGGTCCTTGGAAAACAGTTGGGCTGTTCTTGGCAGGAATTAGTGACAGCCTTTCCGTCACGGGCAGGGACGCCTTGATTTAAAAAAAATAAATAAATAAAACGTCTGGGTATAGACTTTTGAGCCTTGAGCAGGGCCTCCTACCTGGCAGTGGGGAACTGCAGTCTTCCTCCTGGCAATAAACCTAAAGCAATAATGATGGCCCCTTCTCTGTAAGACTTCCCAGGTAACTGTAAATAAACCTCAGCTTGATCCTCACAGTGTCTAAAGTTGCAGGGGCTTGGGAGGTTAGGGTCACAGTCTCACTTGTCTGGCCCTCTCGCCCCCTAACATTAGAAATCTGCTAGCATTAGCTTTCTCTCCATTGCTCATTCACCTTGGTGACCCAGGCATCGGGCTCCTAGTCACTGTTCTCATCAAGGACCAAGACACCAGATACCCCAGGCCCCAGTTTTCTTCCTTCAGCTACCACATTCCTTAGAACCCAGAAATCTGGCTTCATAATTTTGTTCCTCCTCTTTCTATGAAAGACTTAGCTATCTGCCTTTATTTGTTTGTATTTAAAGTAATATTAGCCATACTTGTTCCTTGTACTTCTCATTTCTCTCTCGC